CTCGGAATGCAGGCCTCGTGGGAATTCAGCCCATCCGCAAGTGCAGTGGCAGGGCGGCCCCCTTCCCCCTTGACGACGCCTGTCCCCTTGGAATGCAGGCCTCGTGGGAATTCAGCCCATCTGCAAGTGCAGTGGCAGGGCGGCCCCCTTCTCCCTTGAGGACGCCTGTCCCCTCGTAATGCAGGCCTCGTGGGAATTCAGCCCATCTGCAAGTGCAGTGGCAGGGCGGCCCCCTTCTCCCTTGAGGACGCCTGTCCCCTCGTAATGCAGGCCTCGTGGGAATTCAGCCCATCTGCAAGTGCAGTGGCAGGGCGGCCCCCTTCTCCCTTGAGGACGCCTGTCCCCTCGGAATGCAGGCCTCGTGGGAATTCAGCCCCATCTGCAAGTGCAGTGGCAGGGCGGCCCCCTTCTCCCTTGACGACGCCTGTCCCCTCGGAATGCAGGCCTCGTGGGAATTCAGCCCCATCGGCAAGTGCAGTGGCAGGGCGGCCCCCTTCACCCTTGACGACGCCTGTCCCCTCGGAATGCAGGCCTCATGGGAATTCAGCCCATCTGCAAGTGCAGTGGCAGGGTGGCCCCCTTCTCCCTTTCCTGTGCACTCATGTTGCCTCTTGGGGTGTGGGAGGGGAAATGGGGCACTCCTGGGCCTCCAGGAGGTGCAGAGAACCAGGGTGAGGTGTCCACCAGGTCCTGCCTGGCTCCTGACCCCTGGCCCCTGCTGCTCGCGACTGGCCTGCCTCGTGCCACTGAGCCTCAGAGCCATTCCGAACCCCCACCCCAAGTTTTCCATCTCTTGATGGTGTAGGGTTGGGGGGTCTCCATGTACAGATACTCTAGTTCATACCAGGCCTTCATAGGGTTATTTTCCAAGGGGAAGGGCCCCTCGGGAAGCCGGGATCGGAGTCCTGTGTGGCACCTTGCAGGCTCCCACATGCTCCGTTGTGGCCACGGTTCCAGCCTGGAGCATGGAGCTGTGTGGGCACCCTGCTTCCTGACGCTGACCGTCCTTCTGCAGGGGGTCCACTGGACGGGGCCTGAGCTACAACTTCACCCACCTGGACGGGTACCTGGACCTTCTCAGGGAGAACCAGCTCCTCCCAGGTGAGCTGTGGGCTCTGCCCTCCCAGCCCGCCTGCACCCCCTTGCCCTGCCCACCCTCTCCCTCACCCAGCCCCTCTGAGTCCTTGGATGTCCATTCAGGGCTGGCCTTGGTGCCGGAGCACAGGCCTGGCAGAGCATGGGTGTGGTGTGTGGTGGGCGGTGGGGCAGCCCTCCTGTGTTCCAGGGTTTGAGCTGATGGGCAGCGCCTCGGGCCACTTCACTGACTTTGAGGACAAGCAGCAGGTGTTTGAGTGGAAGGACTTGGTCTCCAGCCTGGCCAGGAGATACATCGGTGGGCGAGCGCAGGCCCTGGGGCCCTGGCCGGGGCGGGGGTACTCCTGGGCAGGTTGCACCCCTATCACGCAGGCTGCTGCCTGGTCAGGAGATACATTGGTGGGCAGGCGCAGGCCCTTGTGGGGGGATGGGGGTGACAAGGGATAGGTTGGTGGTCGGCGCAGGCCCTGGGGCCCCAGGCTGGGGGGTACTCCTGGGCTTGGTGGGTGGGCGAAGGCCCTGGGCCCCTGGGGTGGGGGGTACTCCTGGGCAGGCTGCACCCCTATCACCCAGGCCGCACCCCTATCACCCAGGCCGCCGCCCAGGTCTTGGACCCCCTTGAGCCAGCGCTTCCTGATGTGGGGCGGGAGGCTGGCCTGCATGGAGATGGGGTTCATCTTGAGTCAGACGCCCTTCATCACCTTGCACCCTCCCTCCGTGGGAGTCACTGAGGCGAGATTCACCTGTGCTGGGGGGACAGCAAGGCTCCTCTGCAGGTAGGTACGGACTGGCGCATGTTTCCAAGTGGAACTTCGAGACGTGGAATGAGCCAGACCACCACGACTTTGACAACGTCTCCATGACCATGCAAGGTGTGCACCGCTTCCTGGGGTCCTGCCCGGCTAGCAGAGGCTAAGCCGCTCATCCCCAGGGCAGGTGTAGACGCAGTGCTCCCCCGGCCCAGGCTTCCTGAACTACTACGATGCCTGCTCGGAGGGTCTGCGCGCCGCCAGCCCCGCCCTGCGGCTGGGAGGCCCCGGCGACTCCTTCCACACCCCACCGCGATCCCCGCTGAGCTGGGGCCTCCTGCGCCACTGCCACGACGGTACCAACTTCTTCACTGGGGAGGCGGGCGTGCGGCTGGACTACATCTCCCTCCACAGGAAGGTGCGCCCTGCCCCTCCGTCCGCCCCGGTGTTCCCTGGTGGTGCTGAGGCGGCCCCGCCCGCAGGGTGCGCGCAGCTCCATCTCCATCCTGGAGCAGGAGAAGGTCGTCGCGCAGCAGATCCGGCAGCTCTTCCCCAAGTTCGCGGACACCCCCATTTACAACGACGAGGCGGACCCGCTGGTGGGCTGGTCCCTGCCACAGCCGTGGAGGGCGGACGTGACCTACGCGGCCATGGTGGTGAAGGTGGGCCGGCCCAACGCCCTGCGCGCCCCCCGCACCCGGTCCCAGCTGCCCTGGACACCCGCAGGTCATCGCGCAGCATCAGAACCTGCTACTGGCCAACACCACCTCCGCCTTCCCCTACGCGCTCCTGAGCAACGACAATGCCTTCCTGAGCTACCACCCGCACCCCTTCGCGCAGCGCACGCTCACCGCGCGCTTCCAGGTCAACAACACCCGCCCGCCGCACGTGCAGCTGTTGCGCAAGCCGGTGCTCACGGCCATGGGGCTGCTGGCGCTGCTGGGTGAGCCGGGGCCGCTGGGGTGGGCCGGCCAGCCACGCGGCGACGGCCCCCCCCCGCCCCGCAGATGAGGAGCAGCTCTGGGCCGAAGTGTCGCAGGCCGGGACCGTCCTGGACAGCAACCACACGGTGGGCGTCCTGGCCAGCGCCCACCGCCCCCAGGGCCCGGCCGACGCCTGGCGCGCCGCGGTGCTGATCTACGCGAGCGACGACACCCGCGCCCACCCCAACCGCAGCGTCGCGGTGACCCTGCGGCTGCGCGGGGTGCCCCCCGGCCCGGGTAAGCCGGGGTTCCAGGGAGGTCTCTGGCCCGGGAGCCGAGGCCTGAGTGTCAGGCCCCGCAGGCCTGGTCTACGTCACGCGCTACCTGGACAACGGGCTCTGCAGCCCCGACGGCGAGTGGCGGCGCCTGGGCCGGCCCGTCTTCCCCACGGCAGAGCAGTTCCGGCGCATGCGCGCGGCTGAGGTAGGTGGGCCGCGGAGGGGCGAGGGGCCGGGGGAGAACCCTGAGGACCGGCCACTGCGCCCAGGACCCGGTGGCCGCGGCGCCCCGCCCCTTACCCGCCGGCGGCCGCCTGACCCTGCGCCCCGCGCTGCGGCTGCCGTCGCTTTTGCTGGTGCACGTGTGTGCGCGCCCCGAGAAGCCGCCCGGGCAGGCAAGTGGCAGTCCCCTAACCCGCGCCGCGGCCCCGACGCCATCACAGCCCTTCCCTCCCCCAGGTCACGCGGCTCCGCGCCCTGCCCCTGACCCAAGGGCAGCTGGTTCTGGTCTGGTCGGATGAACACGTGGGCTCCAAGTGCGTGAGTGGGGCCGCCCCTCCCTCTGCCTCCCCAGCCTTGTTCTTGGCCTGACCTCCCCAGGTGCCTGTGGACATACGAGATCCAGTTCTCTCAGGACGGTAAGGCGTACACCCCGGTCAGCAGGAAGCCATCGACCTTCAACCTCTTTGTGTTCAGCCCAGGTGCGCCCACCACCCGCTGCCCTGGACTCGGCTCCGGTTGGCACACATGTCCCCTTGTCTCCAGACACAGGTGCTGTCTCTGGCTCCTACCGAGTTCGAGCCCTGGACTACTGGGCCCGACCAGGCCCCTTCTCGGACCCTGTGCCGTACCTGGAGGTCCCTGTGCCAAGAGGGCCCCCATCCCCGGGCAATCCATGAGCCTGTGCTGAGCCCCAGTGGGTTGCACCTCCACCGGCAGTCAGCGAGCTGGGGCTGCACTGTGCCCATGCTGCCCTCCCATCACCCCCTTTGCAATATATTTTTATATTTTATTATTTTCTTTTATATCTTGGTACCAACGCCCCCTTTAAAGCGGCTTTGCACAGGTCAGTCTCGGGTTGAGGCTCTGTGGCTTGGCCCTGGGCACATTCCAGGGCAGCCTCCAAGGGTAAACCCCGGTGGCTGATGAGGACCCAGCTGGAGCGAGGCCTCTTTCCCCCTCGCTCCCACTCAGACCACCCCCAAGCCTGGACTGGAAGTGTGTTGAGCCCCTGGGTCAGGCTGGCGAGCCAGCTCGGCCCTGCCCACCCAGGGGTTTCCGAGATCACCCCTGGTGAGGCGGCGTGCCAGTCCCTTGCTTTCTTACTTGTTCTGCAGAGCGGGGAGCTGAGGCTGCATGAGGGAAGACTCCCGTACCCCAGCACGGTGGAGGGTGGGATGGGGTCACGCCTGTGCGACCCAGGAGGTGGCCAGCAGAAGGAAACAGTAGTGTCCACCATGGTCTGCGTCTCCCCACCACGGATTGTCTTGGCTCCGGATTTGAGACATGGCAGGGCCAGATGAGGACAACTTGATGACAGTTTACAGAGATGGAGGCAGGGTGCCAGGAAGCCACGGGGGAGCCCCCAGGGCACTCAGCAGTCCAGGCAGGGCTGGGCGTCCTGGCAAGGAGCAGGGACCTTCTGCCCAGGGGTGTGGCCAGCCTGTGGGTGCTGTGTGCAGGACCCCAGGAACCAAGGCCGCAGTCTCTTCCCTCGCTCCAGCATCCTCCCAAGGCCACCCTTGGCTGCACTCAGCCAGAGAGCTGGGGCACAGGGACCCCACAGGTTTCCCTGGAGGCTGTCAGGGGCTCCGGTGGGGGCGGGGGGTGAGCCCGCTGGGTTCACTGCACCTCCCAAAGCCCATGTGCCCTGCCTGCCCCAACCAAAGTGGGCCTCCAAGGTGCTGGGGTGGGACAGAGACCCACGAGGGACCCTCCCCTCACTCCTGGACCTGGGTGTTGTGGCTTTTGGCAAAAATAGCCACATACACTCCAAGTTTCCCCCTCAGCTGGGATTCCTGGTGTGAGCCTGGTCACCAGGGTGGTAGGACAGACCCTCCTCTGGAGGCAAAGTGACGGTCAGCAGGGGGTTCTGAGGCCCCACAGCGCTGGCACCAGTCTTGGCTGAATGGCAAAGCTGCATCTGTCTCCTTCCCCATGAGCTTCCGTTGCCGTCTCCTTCCCTGGCGGCCATCAGCTTACTGACGTGTCCTCACCAGCTTACTGACGCGTCCCCACCCTCCGGTCTTGCTCCTGGGGTCACTTTGGCCTTCGCTGTGAATGGGTCAGGCTTGAGGCCATGCCAAGAGCCAGGGAAGCCAGCACTGGCCGTCAGCTCACACACAGCCTCTGAGATGGAGTCTCGCTCTGTCACCCAGGCTGGAGTGCAGTGGCGTGATCTCGGCTCACTGGAAGCTCCGCCTCCCAGGTTCACGCCATTCTCCTGCCTCAGCCTCCTGAGTAGCTGGGAATACAGGCGCCCACCACCACACCCGGTAATTTTTTTTTGTACTTTTAGTAGAGACGGTTACTTAACATATTGTCTTTCCTTTCCTCCAGCATCTTGAACATATGGAACATGGTCACAGCATAAGCATGTGTGTGCTGTCCTCTACTTGCCCTGTCACCTCCAGCATCTTGAACATATGGAACATGGTCACAGCATAAGCATGTGTGTGCTGTCCTCTACTTGCCCTGTCACCTCCAGCATCTTGAACATATGGAACATGGTCACAGCATAAGCATGTGTGTGCTGTCCTCTACTTGCCCTGTCACCTCCAGCATCTTGAACATATGGAACATGGTCACAGCATAAGCATGTGTGTGCTCTCCTCTACTTGCCCTGTCACCTTTGTCATTTCCAGGTCAGTTACTACAACCTCCACCTCCCGGATTCAAGTGATTCTCCTGCCTCAGCCTTCTGAGTAACTGGGGCTACAGGTTGCCTGCCACCACGCCTGGCTAGTTTTTTTATTTTTAGTAGAGATGGGGTTTCACCATGTTGTCCAGGCTGGTTGTGAACTTCTGGTCTGAAGTGATTCGCCCTCCTCGGCCTCCCAGAGTGCTGGGATTACAGGCGTGAGCCACTGTGCCCGGCCCCAGGTCAATTTTGATTGATTTTTCCCATCTCTCCATATGGGTCATAATGTCCTGCCTCTTTTCATGCCTGTTTTTTTGTTTTTTGTTTTTCCCGGATATTCAATATTTTGTATTCTACCTTGTTTGGTGCTGGATATTTTTGTAAACCTATACATATCTTTGCATTTGTTTCTCGAATGTGATCAAGTTACTTGGAAACTGTGTGGTCCTTTTTTTTCAGGCAGGGTCTC